TGAGGCAGGAGATTCGCTGGAACCTGGGAGGCAGAGGTTGCAGTGAGCTGAGATAGTGCCGTTGCTCTCCAGCTTGGGCAACAAGAGTGAAACTCTGTCTCAAAAAAAAAAAAAAAAAAAGAAAGAAAGAAAGAAAGATCCCACCCTCTAATCACATGGTTCTTCTGCCAACCAGCCCCCATTCTTCCTCCAAGAGTCACCTCATTAGCATAAACCCTGGTATGGTTGAAAAGGGCTTATTATGAATAATAAAAGATACACTCATCAGAACATAACCATGTGGTAAGTTGAGGTGCATCAGGAATTAAGATGATTCAACTTAAAATTTTTGACTTTATGATGGGTTTACTGGGGTATTGAGTACACTTTCACCTTACAATATTTCTGACTTCAGTGAATTCACTGGGACGTAACCCCATCATAAGTTAAGGATCATCTGTTCAAGGGTTTTAGGAGCTCTGTGCCAAGACTAATTATATATATATCTCACAAGATCACACAACCCACAGCAAACAGTGGCAAAGTGGGATTGAGGGAGGAGGCTCTGAAATGAGGTTTTCAACAAGCGTCTTGGACCCTTAGAAGTTTCAAGTGACAGCCCTTATTAGTGGCACCCCTTAGGGGCTCCCTCAAACTCAATGCCAAGACTAGCCTGACTGGAGGGAACTTAGACAATGGAGTGGGCATTTGATGTTCCAGCATCTTGAGTGGGTGCCATTATTCTGTGACACCTGGATCCTGGGGTTCCATAAGCTGGGGTTCTAGGATGTCCATTCTTAGTTGAGTCTCATTTCCTGTCATATCGACGTCAAAGGCCCAAGACCTTCCTCCTCCCCTTGAGCAAACAAGCCACGCCCTGCACCAAAGTCCATCTCACCTTCCAGCTACCCTAGGTAATTTTCCTGGTAATTCAGTGTTTCTAGGAAAGCATGAGTCTTTCCACCCCCCGCCCTGAGATTTACTGACATATGAACACATATGATTGGCATGATATAAGAACCACTCATCTGCTGGCCATCTCTCCAGGTCTGGAGCCAGAGAAGATGATCTGAAATTGTAGCAGGAGAAATTGAGGTAGGATACTAAGAAAGCTTTTCAGGAGTGGGTCTGTGTCCTGTTTTCTTTCTCATTCTTTCAGTGTGGAATCTATATGACCCTGGGAGGGATGTTGGTTGGAAGAATGACCAGCTGATGGAGATGCTGCTGTAATTATTGGTGGTAATAATGGGCAGCAGTGAGCCACCCGGTGTGACAGTGTAGGAGAAAACAGTCCAAACTCCTGCCAAACTCTCTCTACTGATGGCAAATCAGAGGAGACTCAAATTGTAAGTTTATAGTGGTCTGGCTTTTGGCCATGACAATGACACCTTGCCCTTTTAATTTGGGGCCCGTGCAAATATTCACTGAAAGCTGTCAAGAGGAAAACAGAATTGGTTATTGAATCACTTGCTTCCTCTAGGTGTATGAAAAATAATTTCAAGTTTAACAAACACAAGGAAACCGCAGGGTCCATGTCAAAGCTGATGAGCTATTTCTGAAACTCGTGCAGAATTGTGGTTTGTGTGGTCTATGTCACGGCACCCTTGAGGGAGAGTGGGCAATTGCCTGAACTTGGAGGCTGTGTCCTGTCCCCAGGCTGCTCCAGGGCTGCCTCCTTCCGACTGGGCCTTCTTATCTGGGACTGTTGAGGGCAACAGGCCTTCCGAAGACCAGTGAAGAAGGAGGCCCTGCAAACAGGAGGCTGACAGGGTAGGAACGAGGCCATGATCCCTTTGCAGAAGGACAACCAGGAGGAGGGTGTCTGCCCCATCTGCCAGGAGAGCCTGAAGGAGGCCGTGAGCACCAACTGCGGACATCTCTTCTGTCGAGTGTGCCTGACACAGCATGTGGAGAAGGCCTCAGCCTCTGGGGTCTTCTGCTGCCCCCTCTGCCGGAAGCCCTGTTCTGAGGAGGTGCTAGGGACAGGCTATATCTGCCCCAACCACCAGAAGAGGGTGTGCAGGTTCTGTGAGGAGAGCAGACTTCTTCTATGTGTGGAATGCCTGGTGTCCCCTGAACACATGTCTCATCATGAACTGACCATTGAAAATGCCCTCAGCCACTACAAGGTAAGCCTGGGTCACCGCAGCCAGGCCCTGCCAGTCTGACAAGCAGGTGTGTCTGTCTCTTTAGGAACGACTCAATCGCCGGAGCAGGAAGCTCAGAAAGGACATTGCAGAACTTCAGCGGCTCAAGGCTCAGCAGGAGAAGAAACTGCAGGCTCTGCAGGTGGGTTTTTCGGGTTCCTGGGAAGGACTCCCACACTGAGTCTTAGGGAGCCCCTTTCCTGTAGTTTCAGGTAGACCACGGGAACCACAGGCTGGAGGCTGGGCCGGAGAGCCAGCACCAAACCAGGGAACAGCTGGGTGCCCTCCCTCAGCAGTGGCTGGGCCAGCTGGAGCACATGCCAGCAGAAGCGGCCAGAATCCTTGACATCTCCAGGGCAGTAACACAGCTCAGAAGCCTGGTCATTGATCTGGAAAGGACGGCCAAGGAATTAGACACCAACACACTGAAGGTGCATACCCTGAGGCCTTCCCCAAGGGCTGGTATTAATCTATGAAAGATTTCTTTGTTTCTAGGAGTGCTCCACAGAAATTAGAGGTTATTTATCCCCAGTTGGAGAAAGGAGTCAGTGAATTGCTTCTTCAGCCCCCTCAGAAGCTCTGACCTGTTCATCCCTGGGACACCTCACTTCAGGCTCACCTCAGCCTCCTCTCTCTCCTTCCTCCAACCTGTCCAGGCCCCCACTGGGTCTACCCAGTGCATCTTCGGGCCTGCCAGCTCCTGAACATGTCACCATTTCTTCATGTCCACAGTCATCACCTGATGCCTGACCCTCTGACTCTTGGACGATAGCCAGCCTCCTTCCAGGACAGGCTCATGCTTGGGGCTGCCACTGTGGAGGTCGGGGCCCATGGTCTCCAGGAGCATTTGTGAAATCTCCATTTTGCCTGTAAACTGATGGTAGTGCCCATCTCTCACAATCTCATTCAAATAGGATCCTCCAGGCCTCTGAATGGCCCGAGCTCATCAGCAGTGACACCACCTCACATGTGGAGCCCAGCTGAGTTCCTGCAGTACTTGTTGTCTGTACCACTCACCTGGCACTTATTTATTATTGTTGTGGAAGACAGACTCAAAGACAGCCTCCCTTCATGATCCTCACCTCTTGGAATTCATGCCCTTGTTTGGTCCCCTCCCCTTGAGTGTAAGTGGGATCTGTGACTTGCTTCTAATGAATGGAATAAGGCAAAGGTGATAGGGTGTCACTCTGGCAACTGTGTTGCATTGTATAGAACTCCTCCTTGCTGGCCCACCCTTTTAGAGCCCCTCCTAGGAGCCAAGAGCAGCTTCCAGCCAACAACAAGCAGAGGCCCTCAGTCTTGTGGCTGCAAGAACCTGAATTCTGCCAACAACCCGAGTGAGCTTGGAAGCAGATTCTTCCCCAACTGAGCCGGATAAGAACCTAGTCCAGCCAACACCTTGATTATAGTCTTGTGAGTACCTAAGCTGAGGACCCAGTGAAGCTGTGCCAAAATTTCCCACCCACAGAAACAGTGTGACAATAAATGTGTGTGTGTTTTTTTGTTTTCTGTTTTCGTTTTTGAGATGGAG